ATTCCTCTGAGGCATTTTGAGATTTATTGCTATAAAAGAGCCTCCCAAACATTATCTCACTTAGAAAAGGTAATCATATTAATATGATTTTGTTCACAGGAGAGAATTTAAGTGCCACTGCTTAAAGTTATCTCCTTGTTCCTAGGTTTAAGGAGACCTAGTAAATAAGAACATTCCACTTTGTCTGCATCAATAAAGATGAAAGATGACTTAGGAGGTGGGAATTGGAGTGGGAAACATTTTTCTATGTTCCCGATATTCTGAAACACATGTGACTTTATTCAATCACAAGGTAAACAGATTATGTAATTTACCAGAAAAAAAGTAATAAGACTGGTGGTGCTAGGTTTTCATACTCCAGCTATTAATGAATTAAAGAGAGTAACACTCCTGAAAGGATACCATTTTCTCAAGAAAACTGGAAAAGATTGTGTGGCATTTAAAAAATACCAAACTCTGTGGCCATAATGCTCTTAAAATTCATCTGTCTAAAGAAATTAGAAGTGAATCATATTAAATAAGGTTTAGATATGTCCACTTTATCTTCCTGAAAATATAATTTCATTACAATCAGATTTGTCATATTTTATCTGATTTTACTTGCTATTTAAAACACCTTATAATTTACTTGCATATTTAGAATTACAATATTCTTAATATACTTCTTGATCTTAACAAAACCTAGGCCAAATGTTAATCAAATCAAGCTGTTCAAAGTTACTTTATAGCACATTCCTATGAACACACCATACACACAGCAATATCTAGCAAGGGTGTCAATTTTTCGTTATTTTTAAAAGCTCATTTAAAGAAGTTATTTACTACAAATGACTCTACACACACACACGCGCGCGCGCGCGCGCACACACACACACACACACACACAAACCTTTTTAAAGAAACGCTAGAACCCAACCCCCTCTAGGCCAGAGGAAAACATTACAGCTGTATACGCACTTGTGCCTGTTGCCGTAGAGTAATACGGTAGCAGCAGGAGATTACGGTACTAGCTGGGCTACTGCCTGAGTTACGTCAGCGAGAGCTGCAAAGTTCCTTGCTATTCTTTTCTGGTGTCGGGGAGCTGAATATTAAAAGGGTGATTGTGGAGTTACCGGTTATCTGCATTTTTTTTTCTTTTCTTATTTTGACTCTTTTTAAAAAATGCAGGTAAAGTGACAGCGGTTCAGGAGCTTAAAGACATCAGTGGTGGAGGGGTGAGTCAGCGGGTGCAAAAGGACAAGGATTTGGTGCCTCGGAGACACGGTCCCCTCTCCGCCTCCAGAGAAGAGCAGGCAGGCAGCTCCCGGGACCGAAGCCGGGTCCACATCCCCCGCGCGCGAGCTGGTGGCTCAGCAGCGGCGCTTCAGGTGAGTGCGCCGGGGCCGGCGTCCCGCAGGGCTCAAAGCCGCCTTTCTCTTTGCGCTCTTTCAGGTGGACGCGGTCAAACGATGCCCCGCAGCCTCCTGGGTCTCAGCACATATTCCACACCTACGTCCCCTGACCTGTGCTCCTAGAAGCTGGAGAGAGCAGGAGCCTTCGGTGGGGCAGCTCAAAATGTAGGTAACTGCGGGCCAGGAGCAGCGCCCAACCTGTAGCGCTGCGCTACCCAACCATCGGTCCCTGCCTTTGAGCGTCGACGGCTGATCTTTTGGTTTGAGGGAGAGACTGGCGCTGGAGTTTTGAATTCCGAATCATGTGCAGAATGCTGAATCTTCCCCCAGCCAGGACGAATAAGACAGCGCGGAAAAGCAGATTCTCGTAATTCTGGAATTGCATGTTGCAAGGAGTCTCCTGGATCTTCGCACCCAGCTTCGGGTAGGGAGGGAGTCCGGGTCCCGGGCTAGGCCAGCCCGGCAGGTGGAGAGGGTCCCCGGCAGCCCCGCGCGCCCCTGGCCATGTCTTTAATGCCCTGCCCCTTCATGTGGCCTTCTGAGGGTTCCCAGGGCTGGCCAGGGTTGTTTCCCACCCGCGCGCGCGCTCTCACCCCCAGCCAAACCCACCTGGCAGGGCTCCCTCCAGCCGAGACCTTTTGATTCCCGGCTCCCGCGCTCCCGCCTCCGCGCCAGCCCGGGAGGTGGCCCTGGACAGCCGGACCTCGCCCGGCCCCGGCTGGGACCATGGTGTTTCTCTCGGGAAATGCTTCCGACAGCTCCAACTGCACCCAACCGCCGGCACCGGTGAACATTTCCAAGGCCATTCTGCTCGGGGTGATCTTGGGGGGCCTCATTCTTTTCGGGGTGCTGGGTAACATCCTAGTGATCCTCTCCGTAGCCTGTCACCGACACCTGCACTCAGTCACGCACTACTACATCGTCAACCTGGCGGTGGCCGACCTCCTGCTCACCTCCACGGTGCTGCCCTTCTCCGCCATCTTCGAGGTCCTAGGCTACTGGGCCTTCGGCAGGGTCTTCTGCAACATCTGGGCGGCAGTGGATGTGCTGTGCTGCACCGCGTCCATCATGGGCCTCTGCATCATCTCCATCGACCGCTACATCGGCGTGAGCTACCCGCTGCGCTACCCAACCATCGTCACCCAGAGGAGGGGTCTCATGGCTCTGCTCTGCGTCTGGGCACTCTCCCTGGTCATATCCATTGGACCCCTGTTCGGCTGGAGGCAGCCGGCCCCCGAGGACGAGACCATCTGCCAGATCAACGAGGAGCCGGGCTACGTGCTCTTCTCAGCGCTGGGCTCCTTCTACCTGCCTCTGGCCATCATCCTGGTCATGTACTGCCGCGTCTACGTGGTGGCCAAGAGGGAGAGCCGGGGCCTCAAGTCTGGCCTCAAGACCGACAAGTCGGACTCGGAGCAAGTGACGCTCCGCATCCATCGGAAAAACGCCCCGGCAGGAGGCAGCGGGATGGCCAGCGCCAAGACCAAGACGCACTTCTCAGTGAGGCTCCTCAAGTTCTCCCGGGAGAAGAAAGCGGCCAAAACGCTGGGCATCGTGGTCGGCTGCTTCGTCCTCTGCTGGCTGCCTTTTTTCTTAGTCATGCCCATTGGTAAGTCTTGAACACCCCTCACTTTAGCATCTTTACTGTAGCATTCTTCTTTTCATTGTCTTAGGGAAAAAAATGAAGAAACTTAAGGTTCCATGGCCTGAGGAAGGCCACAGAAGGAAACTCACTTTGAGCTGAGCTTTGAGGGGCAGGAAGTACTAGCTCAGCTGGAATGCACCCTCTGTTCATGATCTCCATGACGAAAATGAACTCATTGTGTAAGTGAGCTGGCCATCTTCTCAGGAAGAAGAGGTAAGCACTCTCTGGACAGAATGTGTTTATGTGTTTTTGGCATGGCCAGTGCCCAGCTCAGCACTTGGGACATTGTAGGAATTCAAGGAATGGGGCTCATGTCCTCATGCAAACACCAGTGCGCAGAACTTGGAAGTCGATTTTCTGTTTTAAGCAGGTATCAAACAGGCAATCAACACTGTGCCTAGTATCGAACCAGAATGCCCGCAGGATACAAGGGAGACTGTTCCTTAAGGATTGTTAAATCAGGAGGGAGAGTATAAATTAGCGTGCATGTGCAATTCATATATCATTACAAGCTAAATTTTGATTTTTCCTAAAGAATGACAGTTGCTCTGTGAAGGCTGACATAGTTGAAAAAGACTTTTTGGAGGAAGTGAAGCTTGATCTGGGATTAGTGAATAAGTGGGATATAAGTATCAAAATTAGGAAATTTTGACAAGGATAGCTGACAACTAGAAGTTGGGGTAATATGGCCTTTAGGGGATGAGAAGCCCCACGATGACCAGTGAAAAGTGTTCCTGGTCCCCTTATAGGAAACGAAGTAGGGCGGAATTAGAAAACAAAGAAACTCCATCTTCCTCCCTACCCACCCTCCCCATTTTTTGTCAAACAACCAAACTCTCCCACTTGAGTGTTTCATGGAAGAATGGTTAAAGGCAGGAAGAAGAGAGAAGAAAAGAAAAGGAGCTGAGCTACAATCAGAAAGAAGAAAACAAGCTAGAGAGTGAAGATATCTCTATGACCCCCATTCCCTAAAGAAGGAACTGTCTCCTCTCTCCCAACACAGATGTGGGGACCGAGGCCCTGGAAGGCCTAGCAAGCTCAGGGTGGGACATGTGGGGGCTGGGGGTCTCTCTGGAGCATGCAGGCATTGTTTTATGCCATGCTTGAATTCTGAACAACCAAACGCTGTCAGAAGGAAGCTGGCATGTTGCTCCACTGGTAACTCAATTCCACACTGCAGATCTGCCGGCTAGTTCAAGAAGAACTACGATGCCATCAAAATCCAATGTTCAATCAGAGAAGGAAGCTGCCTTCTCTTTCTGCAGATGATTAAGAGGCAGACATACTCATGCATTGGAGAGTCTTGCTGTCTTTTCTTCCAGGAATAAAGATGGGCTCATTTAACATGATTTCTACCTGTTCTCCTGCAATTAGTGTTTAAGTGACTGTCTCTGGGTATTAGTCACTCTGAGGAAATGAAATGATGCTATGGTAATTGGCCATGTGTGTGTTTTTTCTTTTCTTTTCACTTCCCTAGGGATTTCACTTGGCTCAGAAAGCATTTTTTAACATAGGCCCTGTCTGCACTCTTTATTTAGCTAATTAGAGAGCTTAAGGGAGCATGCTGGCATTGAGCAAAAAGGGAGGAAGGGGGAGGGGCAGCGTGTTCTACTGGGAAGAGCACTCGATTGAACAGGAATATCTGGGTTCTAGCCCAAACTCATCAATTTTCTCTTCTATTAAGCTCTTAAATTTTGGTCAGCTGTGTGACAGGCATTACCTTGTTCGATCCTCACAATAACCTTACAATGTTGGTATCATGGCCTCCTTTCAGAGATGCAAAAAACGAAGTTTGAAGGAGGCTGCCTTGACCGTGGCTTCCCGGCGGGCATGCAACAGGGCTGACACGGAGACTCTAGTTGGCCTTAATTCCTATGCTTTGCCATCCTTTATTAGTTTTTGCTTACTAGATAGACCCCTGTTACCCAGGATGAGTCACTTCACTTCTCTGTCCTTGCTTGCTTAAACTGTTCGTGATTCTGTAAAAATGCTGGCTCTTCTGAAGTTCTAAGTGCCTTTCTTTCTGAACAGATGGAAAAATATTATATATCCTTTCTATTACCTTTCTAATACCTTTCTCTTTCCTTGCCCCCTACCTATTTTGTTCTGCTTTTCTTCTCTCTCCTACTACATCCAGACAGTGGCCAGTACAGCAGGTGTGGGGGCTGAGCAAGAAGAGGCAGGGGGAGGAGAAAGAAGCAGCTCTATTCATTGGGCACTCCATTTTCCAGCCCAGGGCAATACTTTCTTCTAAATGAGCCCAGAGTAACATAGCGTGGAACAAAGACCCAAAGAAAGGCTTGGAGTATGAAGATTTCATTTCCAATTCTGCCGCTGTCTTACTATATTGTGGGGTTTTGACCAAGCCATAGTCTTATGGTACCTCGGGTTCTTCACCTTGACAACTATAATTATAACACACATCAGAGAGTGGTTGTGCCCTTGAAGTTGCAAGAATATGAGGTGTCAAGTATGAGTGATGAAATGATGGTCCTGGTAGGGGTCCTAGGCCAACTAGTCCTGATCCTCTGTCTTATAGGAAAAAGGAAGGTGGGCTTCCTGGTGCCACTTAGATAGGTGGTGACACAAATATGTTGATAGCCCAAGCAGCCTGATCCTTAGCCCAGCGCTCCCCGAACCAGTGCATTTGTCCCAACTTCCAAGATGGAGGAAAGGTTTTGTTCTTCATAGAATTCAGTTTTTATGAGAGAACAATAATTACCTGTCAATGAAACACCTCTGCTTTCTCTAGCTAACATTTTAGAAGGTATCAGAGATACGGCTCACCAGGGACAAAGATATTACACTGGTGTGCATTCCCATTCATGACCTATCTTGATGATGAATTCTGTGAGGCTGTGCTCCATGAGGAAGCAGATGGAAGTCACCGCCCATGCCCAGCCCCCAGCACGTGACAGTGTGGAAGGCAGACACTATACCATGTGGCCAAAGAAGCATGTGTCACAGACAAGAGCACACTTTGCAGAAAGGCTAGCCACATATTTTGCTTCATGACACTGCCCTCCCCCATTTTTTGTTCATTTCTTGCTGGTGTTTGTTCTTCTGTTAATGCCTATAACAAAAAATTACAGTTCACAGTTGGAAAGGAGAGAAAAACTTTCTTGGCCTGTGATATGGTTTGGATCTGTGTCCCCACCCAAATCTCATGTCAAATTGTAATCCCTAATGCTGGAAGTGGGGCCTGGTGGGAGGTGACTGACTCAAAGGGTGGTTTCTCATAGTTTGACACCATCTTCCCTTGGTGCTGTCATCATGATAGTGAGCTGTCATGAGATTTGTTTATTAAAAGTGTGTGGCACCTCCTCCCACCACTTTCTTGCTTCTGCTCCAGCTATGTGCCTCCTTCCCCTTCACCTTCCACCACGATTGTAAGTTTCCTGAGATCTCCCCAGAAGCGGAAGTCACCATGCTTCCTGCATGGCCTGCAGAACCATGAGCCAGTTAAACTTCTTTTCTTTATAAATTACCCAGTCTCAGGCATTCCTTTGTAGCAATGTGAGAACAGACTAATACAGCCTGTATCTAAACCATCCTTGAGTAAGTTATTGTCTATAAATAGCACCTTAGGTTGTATACTACAATGTCTTTCATGCAGTTTTCTTTTGCATTTTTCTTCATTCTGCATCAACCTTGTGAGGATTATTGTAATCTTCATTTTGTAAGAATGTAAATCTGTGCTGTCTGATATAGTAGCCACTAGCCATGTATGGCTATTTTAATTTAAGTGACTTAAAATTGAGTAAATGAAAAGCTTCACTTCCTCAATGATCCTGGCCACATTTCAAGTTCTGAGTAGTTGCATGCTAAGAACTTGTTTGTATAATCCCTTTTAGCCCTCAGACAATTTAACAAAACATTTTATGAAGTAGGCATAGCTTTATAGACAAAGAAGCTGAGTCTTGGAGAGATTTGCTCTCATATCAAGACACATACAACTCAAAAGTGGTGGATATCTCTTGGTTTGGCTCCACAGTTTTCTCTCTCAACCACGATACCATACTTTGGAAAGACTTTCACAAATTCTTAAAAATATGAACATGCAATTACCATTCAACCCAGTAGTTGTTCTTCTGGCCACATATTCTAGAGAGATGAAAATTTATGGTCACACAAAAAACTTGTACAGGAGTTTTTACAGCAGCTTTATTTGTAATAGCCCCAAACTGGAAACAATCCAGATATTCATCAGTGAATGAAGGGTTAAGCAAATGGTAATACACCCCTACTTAGCAATAAAAAATAGCAAGCTATTGATATGTGCAACATTCTCTAGATGAAGTACCAGAGAATAATGCTAAGTGGAAAAAGCCAATCCCAAAATGATTGCATACTGTATGACTCTATTTACATAACATTCTTGAAATGACAAAATTATAGAAATAGAGAACAGATTAGTGATTTCCAGGAGTGAAGATCGGGGTGGGGCAGAAGGGAAGTGGGTATGGCTATAAAAGGACTATTTGAGAGCTCCTTGCCAGGATGGAACTATTCTGTATCTTGACTGTATCGTTGTCAATATCCTGGTTGTGATATTGTACCGTAGTTTTGCAAGATGTTGCCATTGGATGAAACCTGGTAATGTGGTTTGAATGTTTGCCCCCTCCAAATCTCGTGTTGAAATGTGATTCCCAATGTTGGAGGTGGGGCCTGGTGGGAGGTGATTGGATCAGGGAGTTGGCTTCCTCATGAATGGCTTAACACCATCTCCGTGGTGAAAAGTGAGTTCTCAGTTCACTCGAGGTCTGCTTGTTTAAAAGTCTGAGGCCTCCCCACTCCCTTGCTCTGTCTTGCTCCCACTCTCACCATGTGATATTTCCTGCTCTCCCTTAGCCTTCCACCATGACTGTATGCTTCCTGAGGCCCTCACCAGAAGCAAATGCTAGAGCCATGTTTG